ACAATCGGACTAATATCAAAGAAAATAAAAATAACAATTGGGCTAATTATAATGATTACCTACATAGCTTTCTCCATTAACTAACTCACAACAGCTCTGTTAAGTAGTCAGGACAAATATTACCACCCCCGGTTCACAGCTGGAATAATAGTACTTGCATAATAATAATTCTTGAGGGATTCTTAAATGCTGGCACTGTGTTAATTTCTTTATATTCATCGAATATCCCCAATAACCCTACAGGTAGATACTATTATTTTCCCCATTTTCAGGCCAGGTAATTAATGAAGCTTAAAAATGTAAGTACCCTGCCCCCAGGAGTGCATAATTATTAAGTAGCAGAACCAATGCTTATATTTAAATCAGAAACACTCAGAAGTAGCATAAGAATTTAGTAAAAACGAAACACACCCTCGTGCAATCCGTATTATGTGGCCACGTGCCTACCAGGGTCAGCTGGATGGTACTTGTCTGCTAGAAGTGAGTCGAGGCAGAAGAATCAACACAGGAGCTGGAAGGGCCTCTGGAAATCAGCTGGGGACTAGAGACAGGTGTGCAGCCCTCGGTTTACAGAGGCTGTGAGACCAAGAGAGTTCCAAGACCTCCAGGAAAACATCTCCCTGCTAAAAGGCTTTCCCAACCTTTAGAAATCTATTCATTTTCCCCACTTTCCATCCTCTTTCTCTTGCTATCTCTTTATCGCTCCTCCTGCCTTCTTCCTTTCTTTCCTTCAGTAAACGTTTTTTGAAACGATGATGAGCAAAAAACGCCTGATCCAGTCTATGGCGCGTTTCGGTGGGAAGATGAACACGCCTTCCCAGCAGAGTAAAACGTGATTACACCAAGGACCGGTACCCTCTCCCTTCCCTCGGCCAGGTCCACGTCCCCAGGCGTCGGAGAAGGGGTTGGACCGCGCAGCGGGGCGTCAGAGTTGCCAGGCGCCCGGGGCAAATACCGGCAGCGGTGGTTGTGCGGTGTCCTAGCAACGGGGCGGCAGCAGGGCACACACACCGCCCAAGCCCGGACGGTGGCCGCGAAGCTAGGGCCACCATGGCGGACCGCAGGCGGCGGCTCCGGCCGGGGACGTTGGCCCCGGTGCGCGAGGGCGTGAACTGCAGGTCCAGGTAAACACTCAGCGCCCGGGCCGAGGGCGCATCTAGGTACAAAGAGAATCTATCTACCTTCCAGATGTTTCACAAAGCACAAGAACGGGCTGAAGTTCCCCACCTCTCTGCACAGCCGGCAGTTGGTATTTCCAAGAAAGGGGCTGGACGACTTCAGGAAGGGCTGCCCGCCTTGCACTGGTCTGGTGACTCAGGTCCCTGTGGAGGGCTTTCTGCCCCAGATTTATCACAGAGCTCCCCAACTGGCCCCAAAGAAGAGGCAGATCAAGCTGCTCAAGGAAGCAGACGTGCTTTCCAAGCTCTCGCCAGCCCAGCAGGCTCGGAAGGCATTCCTGGAGGACGTGGAGGCCCACCTGACCCCACATCCCTTAGCGCTCTACCTGAATCTGGAAGAAGCTATGCCCATAGAGGTGATGTGTCCTAGGGTTTGTGGGAGGGGCTTTCTTTTCCTCTAAGACTATTTTCTGTTTGTAGCTCTTATCAAAGGTGCTGGAAGTGCTTGATCCTGACCGGAAGCTGGAGGACACATGGGCTTATTGTCAGGACACCAGGAAAGGAATGAAGGAACCCACGAAGCTTTTAAAAAAACATTCTACCCAAGTCTACCTGGGACCGTGAGTATTGTTCTTAACCCTTCGATCATTGCATATTGTAATTCTTTAATGATCTTATCTTTAGTTCCAAGAAGACGTCTGTGTCAAACGCAGGCCAATGGCTTTATGAAGAAAAGCCACATAAAATGGATTTGCTCCATGAAAATGGTCCTCGTCCTGGTCTTCATGAAAATGTATGCAAAGCAGTTAGTGACTTCTGCAAGTGCCCTCAATTCATGCAATGTGATATTCTTCCAGGGAATTTCGGACATCGATGAAGAGTTCATCTTGAAACAGTTTGACATTGACTATGAGACCAAACCAAGCCATGATGCGCTCCACACGATGAAGCTAAATCAGGTTCCTCTGGAGCTAAAGCGTAGTGTGGGGCTCAGTAAACTGCAGGAGACAGAGTTCTTCCAGAAACTAGGCTATGAGAGGAAACTCCAGAAACCACAGGTAATTGCAGAAGGGGACCAGACCGAAAATCAAATGGCACTGGGAATTATGTTACTTTCCACAGAATCCTTATAAGCCAAAGTGGGTGAAGATGAGGTATGGAGCATGGTATTTGAACCCCAAGTTGTGGAAAAAGCAAAGAGTAGACGAGCCTCTGGTTGACCCTGAGGTCTCACATAAGGCTCAAGAGGAGAATTTTAAAAAGGAGCTGCAGGAACAGGTATGTATTTATACTGAGATTTGATCATCTGAGACTCTATTACATTTTTCCTTTGATTTCTTAGAGCATCTTCAAGAAAGCAATGGACATTTGATTTCTAAGACCAAAGACCTTGGTAAACTGCAAGCAGCATCATGGAGATTGCAGAATCCTTCCAGGGAAGTCTGTGACAATTCAAGAGAACATGTTCCTTCTGGACAGTTTCCAGACACAGAAGCTCCAGCTACCTCTGAGACCAGTAACTCTAGGAGTTACTCTGAAGTTTCAAGAAATGAAAGCCTTGAATCTCCTATGGGAGAATGGGGATTCCAAAAAGGACAAGAGATATCTGCTAAAGCAGCTACATGTTTTGCAGAGAAGTTGCCTTCTAGCAACCTGCTCAAGAACAGAGCTAAAGAAGAAATGAGCCTCTCTGATTTGAACAGTCAGGACCGGGTTGACCACGAGGAGTGGGAAATGGTGCCTAGGCACTCATCTTGGGGGGATGTTGGTGTGGGTGGCAGTCTTAAGGCTCCAGTGTTAAACCTAAACCAGGGAATGGACAATGGAAGAAGCACTTTGGTGGAAGCAAGAGGTCAGCAAGTGCATGGGAAAATGGAAAGGGTAGCAGTGATGCCTGCAGGGTCTCAGCAAGTTAGTGTCAGGTTCCAGGTCCATTATGTCACAAGCACTGATGTGCAATTCATTGCAGTAACTGGAGACCATGAGTGTCTTGGGAGATGGAACACTTACATCCCACTCCACTATAACAAGGATGGGTTCTGGTCTCATTCCATTTTCCTGCCTGCAGATACAGTGGTGGAGTGGAAGTTTGTGTTGGTAGAGAATGGGGGAGTTACCCGCTGGGAAGAATGCAGCAATAGATTCCTAGAAACTGGCCATGAGGATAAAGTGGTTCACGCATGGTGGGGGATTCACTGATTCAGTTTGCAAAGTAATGGAGAAGCTGTAGAACAATGTGGAAGAGGCTGAGGTTGTGGAACACACTGAATAAAATAAAGGCAGTGTGACTCCAAATTCAGCCATCTGAATTGTTTAAATTTGCTAGTGGATTTTGTCTAATGTGCAGAAATATATATGTCTAATGTGCAGAAATATATATGTGTGTATGTGTGTATATATATGCACACACACACAGATAATGCTTCCAGTGAATGTGAACTTCTTTTCCCTGTGGCACTGATTGACAGACTTGTGCTGATCCATTATTACTTTAGGGCTTGATTCTCTTGGGGAGTGACTTGGCTAAGCTTCAGGTGTAAACTGTGGTCACGGAGCAAAAACATTAACCAGCTGCCCAGGGTTCAAGCTTGAGCCTTTAGGTGATCTTTAAACTATGGTAGTAAAATAAGCCTCACTCAAACATAGCTGACTTCCTATTGGTACAGCTTGAAAAGCACTTTTTACTACATACACATTTTATGCTTAAAAAGTTAACATGATACGAAACTGTGATTAGAAAATATCTGGTCTGGATGTGATTAGTAAGGATACAAGATAATGTTCTAAGACTGCCTAATGCTTTTTGTTTGATTTTCATCTGCCAGGCGTTGTTATGTGCTATGAGGGTAGCAAGTACGTCTTTGTCTTAATGATCTAAGGCTGGTGTAGAAACAAAGGGCCTAATGAGAACCAATCATCATGGAAGTCAGTTGCGGGGGCAGCCCATAAGGAAAGGGAAAGTGAGTGGGGTTGGGCATAGGCTGAGTGAGGTGGCCTGAATGACACCTCTTAGAGGACTGTGAAGTACAGGCACAGCCCGACTGCAGGGAGGGATGCACCCATCATTTACCCATGGGAGCATCTGTAGGACCATCTCTCTCCCACTTCTTCTCCCCTCCCCCACCGCATCTGGCCAGATGGACTGTCCTACAGCAATCGTTTCCATCTGTCACCCTCTTCCCTCTCCTTTCATACCAGTCACTATCTTGGGTAACAAATTTATACAGGACAGTGGTACAGAAATACATCTTTGCTCTGAGAATACAGCAAATATTAACTTAAATTATTATAACTGAACAAATAATAAAACCTGAATTTTAATATCTTCATTTGATGTCTGAATTATTTGTCTAAATTTTAG